CAACAAGAAGGAAAAAAAAATACAGCCGTAAAGCTATAAAATTTAAATATGCTCTGCATATTACAGTGTGGATTATTGCATTGTGGTTAAGTAGGGGTCCATCCTTGTTTTTAAGAGACAGATGCTAAAATGTTAAGGTGAAATGTCACTATGTCTGCAAGTAACACTCAGGCAAATTGTGTTAAGGGCTAAAATTCTGAACCCGGTTGAGGAATTTTGTATCAACATCTAGTCAACACTGTCCAGGGACTAGGCAGAACAAGCAGTTTCCCTTTGCATGGCTGAGAAGCAGGCAGCCTGACCCTCTCCTCTCCGGGTGGCACGAGTAACCCTCAGCACTTAAAAGCAGCTGCAGGCCTGTGGGGAACGCAGGCTGAGGCTGTGGTTCCACTTCTGCCAGAGGACACACACATGCACGCATGCTGTATGCACTTTATGGCAGTCCACGGAAAGCGCAAAAGTGCAAGGGTGAGGCTGCGCCCCTCCCCTAACCCCCACAGGAACATACGACAGCAGCACGTGCTGTCTGGAGCACTTTACAGCAGTCACGTCTGCACAAGGGCAAACCCACGCCCTTTCACCCCCACAGAACAGCGGCAGCTGCTGTCTGGAGCATTTTACGGCAGTCAGGCAAAGGTGCAAGGATGAGGCCAGGCCCCTTCACTCTCTCAGAACCGCTGCACGTGCTTGTGGAGCACTTCACAGCAGTCATGCAGAGGCGCAAGGGCGAAGCTACGCCCTTTCATTCCCGCAGAACATTGGCATGTAGTCTGGAGCACTTTACAGCGGTTACATGAGGCGCGAGGGCAAAGCCACGGCCTCGCACGCCCGCAGAACAGGAGCACGTGCTGTCTGCAGCACTTTAACGGCATTCAGGCAAAGGCCCGCGGGTGAGACCACTGCCTTTCGCCCCAATAGCACAGCGGCACGTGCCGTCTGGAGCACTTTACGGTAGTCAACGCGAAGGCGCCAGGGTGAAACCACGCCCTTTCATTCCGACAGAACAGCGGCACGTGCTGTCGGCGCACTTTGTGGCAGCCACGCGAAGGCTCGAGGTCGCGAGCGTGTGCCCAGTCAGGGTCGGCTGCGGGTACTCGGCTTTGCGCTCTATTTCGTTGTGGTCTGGCTGTTGATCCGTAGGCACGCCTACGGCTATTCCATCATGGCGAGGATGGCGGTACTGTGGCGGAAGATGAGAGATAACTTCCAGAGCAAGGAGTTCCGGGAATACGTGAGCAGCACTCACTTCTGGGGTCCCGCGTTCAGCTGGGGCCTTCCGCTGGCTGCCTTTAAAGACATGAAGGCGTCGCCGGAGATCATCAGTGGCCGCATGACAACAGCGCTCATCTTGTACTCGGCGATCTTCATGCGCTTCGCCTACCGCGTACAGCCTCGAAACCTGCTGCTGATGGCGTGCCACTGTACCAACGTGATGGCGCAGAGTGTGCAGGCCAGTCGCTACCTACTCTACTACTACGGCGGCGGCGGCGCCGAGGCTAAAGCCCGCGACCCTCCGGCTACCGCCGCCGCTGCCACCAGCCCGGGTTCCCAGCCCCCGAAACAAGCTTCTTAAGAACTGAGAGGGCCTGATCTCATCTCTGCAGGTCACAAGCACTGAACTGCCATTCCTCCTGAAAAAAGACCAATGAAGACCTCGGTTTTGACTCTAAAACAGTGCGAATCTGACTTAAACCTGCAGTTTGATTAATAAAGAAATACAAAGTAACATTGAACCGAAGTTGAGTGTTGCCTTTTTTGTAAACTG